GCTGACGTGTCTGAACTCCAGCACCTAGAAAATACCCAGTCAACAGCTATTCTGTTAAAGGAAAGGTCTCTTCCTCTGCATCCCCTCTGAGGCTGGTGGTCTCACCTGACCTCAATCCACCCTCCGTGGACATAAGGAGGGTCTGTGAAGGTCTGGCCCCGCCGCTGAGTTCCCCCCACTCCAGGGAGCAGCACAGCCCACAGGCCCCACCATACCATGAACTGACTTGGTCACAAATGAGTGGGATGTGCTTTGAACCCTAAAAATTTAACATCGAGTCCGTGAGGAACGGGAACAATTAAAGGGTCTGAGAAGCAGTGGCTCAAAGAATAACCACCCAGCTTTCGGCTGAGACTAGAGCTCTCTGTAATGCGCAGCCATCCTATTCTCCAACGTGGGACTCAGGGCCACATCAATGCACTGGAGGACAGCCGGGGCAGGGGCAGGGTCAGGGCCAGGTCCGTGAGCTGAGGTCGGGTCGGGGCTCAATCTGTGAGCTGGGGTCCTGCGCGCAGGGCTCGGGTCGGCCGGGTCAGTGCCCTGCGGTGGGGTCGCGTCATTGCGCTAGGATCCGGTCGGGGCCCGGCGGCCTGTGCGCCCGGGTCCAGTCGGGCCGGATCAGTACCCTGGGGTTCGGTCGCATCAGAATCAGTGCGCTGGGGTCGGGGCTCGGTGCACGCGCTGGGGTCGGGGCGGGTGGGTGCCCAGAGGATGTGTCGGACAGGTCCGGCTCACCTGCTGCCGCGCTGATGCACCTCCACGTGGACCGTTGGCGACTCGGCCACACAGGGAAGCGCCTGCTTCAGGTCGCCCACGGCCTCGTCCATGGCGCCCCCGAGAGCAGTGGGGACCCAACCAGGGCGCGGCCGCCGCCACCTCACGCCCAGCGTCGCCGCCACAGCCGCTGCCTCAGCCCGCGGGCCCCGCCCTAGCTTCGAATCTGCCGCGCGAGGCGCACCACCTCCTGACCCGGAAGCGCTCGGGCCCGGCAGGGCCACTTCCTGCCGCGGCCCCGCCTCGCCCCGTTTCCGGCGCGGCCCAGCGAGCTCGGCAACCTCGGCGCAGCGAGCGCGGGCGGCCAGCCAGGGCCAGGGGGCGGTGGCGGCCAAGGTCCGACCGGGTGCCAGCTGTTCCCAGCCCCCGCCTCGGGCCCGCCGCCGGCGCCGCCATGGGCAAGAAGCACAAGAAGCACAAGGCCGAGTGGCGCTCGTCCTACGAGGGTGAGGCGGCGGCGCTTTGTGACGCGCGGCGGACGCGGGTAGAACTCGGTCTGTGTCTGTGCAGATTATGCCGACAAGCCCCTGGAGAAGCCTCTAAAGCTAGTCCTGAAGGTCGGAGGAAGTGAAGTGACTGAACTCTCAGGATCCGGCCACGACTCCAGTTACTATGATGACAGGTCAGACCATGAGCGAGAGAGGCACAAAGAAAAGAAAAAGAAGAAGAAGAAGAAGTCCGAGAAGGAGAAGCATCTGGACGATGAGGAAAGAAGGAAGCGAAAGGTAAAGGAGCAGCGGCGGTGGCCCGGACGCTGGCCTTTCTCACTCCCTTGACTCTGCCGCCCAGGAAGAGAAGAAGCGGAAGCGAGAGAGGGAGCACTGTGACACGGAGGGAGAGGCTGACGACTTTGATCCTGGGAAGAAGGTGGAGGTGGAGCCGCCCCCAGATCGGCCAGTCCGAGCGTGCCGGACACAGCCAGGCAAGGGTGCACTTTTAGAGACTCTCCTGGTGTGTATTCAATTTTTTTTTCCTTAAATTGTCAGCCGAAAATGAGAGCACACCTATTCAGCAACTCCTGGAACACTTCCTCCGCCAGCTTCAGAGGTAAACCGGGGCGTTTCTGAAGAGCTAGTGTCATTTTTCCGCTTTAAGATGTCTTTGCTTTCAGAAAAGATCCCCATGGATTTTTTGCTTTTCCTGTCACGGATGCAATTGCTCCTGGATATTCAATGATAATAAAACATCCCATGGATTTTGGCACCATGAAAGACAAAATTGTAGCTAATGAATACAAGTCAGTTACGGAATTTAAGGTAAGTTACTTTCATTGCCCGAAGTAATCGTGAACCTGATAAGTCTTTCCTGTTTTCTTTTCAGGCAGATTTCAAGCTGATGTGTGATAATGCAATGACATACAATAGGCCAGATACCGTGTACTACAAGTTGGCGAAGAAGATCCTTCACGCAGGCTTTAAGATGATGAGCAAAGTAAGAAACTCACTGGCAGCAGCGAGCTACGGAATCCCTGCTGCTCTGTCCTTTCTGATTCTAGGAGCGGCTGTTAGCTTTGAAGCGCAGCATGTCGTTTATGCAGGACATGGATTTTTCTCAGCAGGCAGCTCTTTTGGGCAATGAAGATACAGCTGTTGAGGAACCTGTCCCTGAAGTTGTACCAGTACAAGTAGAAACTGCCAAGAAATCCAAAAAGCCGAGTAGAGAAGTTATCAGGTAAAGGTTCTGTGGAAACCACATTTGCTTTTCTCCAGGTGACTTGGTTGTCCCCACCTCACAGCTGCATGTTTGAGCCTGAAGGGAATGCCTGCAGCTTGACGGACAGTACCGCAGAGGAGCACGTGCTGGCGCTGGTGGAGCACGCAGCTGACGAAGCTCGGGACAGGATCAACCGGTTCCTCCCAGGCGGCAAGGTAGTGCTCTGTGGCCACCGAGAGAGGGTGCCGGGACAGACGCTCAGGCAGTGCTTCCTTCCAGATGGGCTATCTGAAGAGGAACGGGGACGGGAGCCTGCTCTACAGCGTGGTCAACACGGCCGAGCCGGACGCTGATGGTGGGTGCCCGCTCAGGGCTGGCTTTATGCTCGCCACTCACGGCCCGCCATGTCCGTGTTGCAGAGGAGGAGACCCACCCGGTGGACTTGAGCTCGCTCTCCAGTAAGCTACTCCCAGGCTTCACCACGCTGGGCTTCAAAGACGAGAGAAGAAACAAAGGTAAATCCATAGTCCCGTCCCAGGAGCCAGCCAGTCCAGTGATGCTCTCTCCTCTTCCTCCCAGTCACCTTTCTCTCCAGTGCCACTACTGCGCTTTCGATGCAGAATAATTCAGTATTTGGCGACTTGAAGTCGGACGAGATGGAGCTGCTCTACTCAGCCTACGGAGATGAGACAGGCGTGCAGTGTGCGCTGAGGCAAGTGTCGGCCCCGGGGAGCCCTTGGCTGCTTTCAGCGTACCTTCTCCCGCGGCCCCTCTAGCCTGCAGGAGTTTGTGAAGGATGCTGGGAGCTACAGCAAGAAAGTGGTGGACGACCTCCTGGACCAGATCACAGGCGGAGACCACTCTAGGACGCTCTTCCAGCTGAAGCAGGTGGGCTGCACTCGCACCGGGGTTGGGGGGCAGTCAGGATCTGCGTGCTTCTCTGCACGGGCAGGTGTCCCCCGGAGACCGTGACTGTGTGCTCACCACTCCCAGCGCACTCGTAACTCTCTATTTCCATCTTCATCTTTCATCTCTGTCACTTTCCTTCATCCTGAAGAGTTTAAAAAAATATTTCCTGTAGTTCAGATTTACTGACAGTGATCTCTCAGCATTGGCTTCTCTGAAAGTCTTTATTTCATCTTCATTTTTGAAATTCATTTTCCCTGTGTATGGAATTTTAGATGACCTTTTTTCCCATCTACTGTAAAATAGGTTTGACTTGCATTGTTGCTATAAAAAAGCATCTGGGCCAAGCATGGTGGCTCACACTTGTAATCCCAGCACTTTGGGAGGCCGAGGCGGGCAGATCCAAGGTCAGGAGGTCGAGACCATCCTGGCTAACACGGTGAAACCCCGTCTCTACTAAAAAATAGAAAAAATTAGCTGGGCGTGGTGGCAGGTGCTTGTAGTCCCAGCTACTCGGGAGGCTGAGGCAGGAGAATGGCATGAACCCGGGAGGCAGAGCTTGCAGTGAGCCGAGATCATGCCACTGCACTCCAGCTTGGGCCACAGAGCCAGACCCCATCTCCAAAAAAAAAAAAAAAGCGTCTGAAGTCATTGTCATCTTTGTTTCCCACATGTGACGTGTCTTTTCGGCCAGATCTGACCTGAAGTCTGCTTTTGTACAGACCACAAGCCAGGAATGTCTTTTACATCTTTAAAAGGGTGTTTACAGAAAAGAAAAGGAAGAAGAAGATGCTTCGGGCAGCGTGTGGCTCACAGAGCCTCGGCTGCTCACTCCCGGGCCCTCGGCAGGACGGGATCTGGCCGGTGCTCTAGGAGCTTTTGAACTTTTATCTTTCTTTATCAGTGATTTTCAGCATTGTATTTTCCAGGTGCCTTGGTGGGCTTTTCTTTGTGTTCTACTTAGCATTTGTTGTTTCTTGGATCTGTCTGTAGTTTTCATCATATTTGGAAGATTTTTAGCCATTACTCAAATGTCATTTTCCACCACTGCCTCTTCCTCCTCCTGCTGGACTGTGGCACTCTGAGGACAGCTCGTGTTATCTCACATGGCACCGACACTGTGCTGCCGCACCAGGCTGCTGCAGATTAGTTTCTGATGCTGTTGGCTAAGTTCACTCACCTGTTCTCTGGCCACACCTGAACCTGTTATCCCAGATCAGTTTTCACTGATGATGTCGTCCCGCGCTGCTCATCACTTGGGCTCCATTTGCTGCTTTTGTGTATCTTCTCTCATGTTGTGTGTATGTTTTTCCTTACATCCTTGAGCCACGTTCGTATTTATTGCTGCTGCTTTTGAAGTCCTCAGTCACTGAGTCTGTCGCCTCTGCCGTTTCCGGTTCTGTTTCTGTTTGACACTTTGCTGCACTTGGAGCTGTGGGCCATTGTGCACGTGCCTGGTGGACAGTCCTGACCCTCGCTGTCTGATAAAAAAGCACTGGCCACATGGCCGCTGGGAAATTTGAATGTGGCCAGTCTGAATTTAGATGTGATGTGTGAGCTACAAACTAGATCTTAAAAAACTAATGCAAAAAACGTAAAAATATGAGTAACGATTTCTTATGGCCCACATGTTGGAATAAAAACATCTTCAATAAATTTGTCTAAGTAAAATGCATTAGTTAATTGAATGTTAAGAGTAATTTTAATGTGGCAGCTAGAATTTTAAGAGCTGGGTATGGTGGCATGCACCTGTCATCAGCTCCACAGGAGGCTAAGGTGGGAGGATCACTTGAGGCCGGGAGGTCGAGGCTGCAGTGCGATTGCACCACCGCACTCTAGGCAATAGAGCAAGACCCTGTCTCAAAAAAAAGATAAAAAAACATTTAGAACGAGGCGTGTGCTCGCGTTATGTCTGCTGGGCAAGGCTGATCTGGGTTCTTTCTCTCTTTCAGAGAATACTGATGATCATTTTGGCAGTTGTTACTTGTGGATAATGGCCGGATCCTACCAGGCTTGTCTGGGGTGGGTCCAGGGCAGCCTTATTCTAGGGTTCGTGTAGCCTTAATGCTAAGGAGTGGCCCTTCGGGGAGCCCTGTCTTTTCAGCGTGGTCTCTGCTGTGGGTGGAGTTCGGATGAGTCTCTGTCCTTCCCAGGCTCTGAGAACGTTTGGCTCATGGCTCCCAAGGAGGGGTCAGTCCCTTGACCTGACGGTTTCATCTGTGCTTGTTACAGATGAACTGGGGTCCACATGCCTGGTGCAGTAAACCCAGACACCCATGCCGAGGTTTTGTCATAGAAAGGACGTGTGTATTTGCAGGGCGCCAAGCAAGGTGGGCCAGGAGGCTCATGTATAAATCCTGGCCTCCCCCACTGGCTACAGGCAAGGCTTGTAAAGCGGGGGTAGATCTCAGGAAAGCAGAACTGAAAGGCAGAGTCGTGCATAAGGACACAGAGGTTACATGTCGGCTTGGCCTAGAAGGGCGGTATCTGCAAGCAGGGCCTTATAGGTTATAGGTGGATTCAAAGGTTTTCTGATTTGCAGCTGGTTAAGGAGGAGAAGCTTTGTTTAAAAATTTGGGGTGAAGAGAAAAGAATGTTAGCTTAGGCTTGTGGGTGTGGCTTCCTCCAGGCCCGTCAGGAAGAAATTCAGAACAAAGAACGGGGTCAGAGCTCAGTCTTCAGTTTCTCCTTATCTGAGCCCTTCATGCCAGTAGATTAGTTTGTTGGGGAGGTCCTAGGTGGAGGGTCCAGGTTTCTGAAAGACAACTCAGGGATATACATTAAGATGTTATCTTTACTTTCTTTCTTTTTTTTTCTTTTTGAGACATAGAGTCTCACTCTGTCACCCAGGCTGGAGTGCAGTGGCGTGATTGTGGCTCACTGCAACCTCTGCCTCCCTGATTCTAGCGATTCTCCTGCCTCAGCCTCCCGAGTAGCTGGGATTACAGGCATGCGCCACCACACCTGGCTAATTTTTGTATTTTTAGTAGAGGCGGAGTTTCGCCATGTTGGCCAGGCTGGTCTTTAACTCCTGACCTCAAATGATGCATCCATCTCAGCCTCCCAGAGTGGTAGGATGTTGTCTTTTCTTTCTACAGGGAACAGTGCTGGGAGGTTGTCTTTACTTTCTACAGGGAACAAACATCTGTCTCCACCTTCCTTGACTGTTGTTTTAGGATACTGTTACCTTCTTGCTTATCAAGTCGCTGATTTACTTCTCAGAGTTATCTAAGTAACTGGAATTTCCCTTGAAGGAACTCAAGATTTTCCTTGATTTCCATGCTTGGAGGGCTCGCAGGCCCCTGAAGAGAGGGTTGCAGCCAGGCGGGAGTCCCCAAGCAGATTTCTGCAGCTCTGAGGAGCAGCCCCCTCTGCAGAGCCTGCCCCACCAGCTCGTGGTTCTGACTCTGAGCTCTGGTCACCCTCCCGTGTCGTGGCCTGCAGGCTCCTTCCAGGCAGGAAGCTGGCCCCCCCAACACAGCGTTAGAATCAGGCATTGCTGTGGGGTAGGGAAAGTGACCCCCTCACAGCCCGGAAATGGGAAGGCTCTGTGGTTTCCTCTCTGGGTTCCAGTTAGATTCCTTTCGGGAAAGTGAACTTGGATATGGAGTTGAGTGACCCCGAGTGCACCCCCGCAGTAAATGATGCTCAGGACTAAAGTGACTGAAGGCTTTTGGGGAAACAGATGCGAACAAAACAGCAGTATTCATTTTCTAATTAAAAGCTTGTGAAAATCGATGTCATTGAATCTGAGAAACATTATTTCGAAC